TTCTAAACAGAAGTTTCTCTGATGATATGATTCACAGAGGCTGAGGGAGAGGAATAATTTTTTGCCTCTTTATCATCAGTTATGGATAACTTTTGCTGAAGGGTTAAGACACAGTGAATTCTGGCTCACACAGATCAAAAGCGAATTTATTCCTTTCCTGACTTTAAATTCTTAAATACATTCAGTCTACATACTGCATGGGTATTTTGACTCTCTGAACTCTAAAGTGAAAATGTCAAAATCTTGACTTCTGTGGTGAGTACATGGCATCTCTCTTCTTAAATTAGCTCTAATTGTTTTATAGATACATATGGATTTCTTTCAGGGACCAGTCACAGAAGCCTGGAATATCCAGATTGGAAATTCACAGTTCATATTGGCTTTATTAGTTTTGCTCCAGTTGTCTTAGTACTAGTAGGCTTGTTTAATTCATTCCACAAAATTGAATGGATTAATGGAATCAGGTCAAATCTCCCCACCCCACATGGCTGGAAGGGTCTGACTCTGATATGTTTTATAAAGAGCCTGACTTACAGCTTGCTCTTGAGTTAAAAAAAAAGTTCAAAAACAATTTTGCATATTATATAAGGTTACATCCCTAAGTGATTGATTAACTAGCGCAGTGAAGGTAGTTCCGTTCTTTTAGTGGAAGGTTAATCAGGTCTCTAATACCCCAGGCAGTCGCTCCCCTGCAGATGCTCAAGTCCCTCTTGGCTCTCTAATCACTAGACAGTCAGCCCCCTCTCCACCTGCTGGGAGTGTTTTGACAGAAAGCAAGGACTTGGCCCTAAGCAGCCTCTGATCCTTCCAATAAATAACGCTGCTGATCTTCACGCCTCCTCTTCTGTCTGCCCAGCTTCAACTCCAGTCCTTCTGTGTAAACCTTTAACTTTTTTTATTGTATGGATTTTAATGTTCATTGTGGTGGCTACTTTGAGTGGTTTTACAGAAAAAAAGGAGTGCACGTGTCAGAGTTCAATGCAAATTCAGAAATTAAGTCCTTTTTTTTTTTTTTTTTTTTTTACCTTGAGCAGGCTAAGGCTTCCCTTTTAATTAAAGAGCTGCACTCCAGCTCTCCAGTCATAAAAGGACAGCAGCCAACCGCTGTGGGCTGAATTTGGGGCTGCCTTTGAGTCAGCCTGAGCTGATGTGTTTTCTGGAATGACTTTTTCTTTTTTGAAGTCGATCTACAGGAATCGGCCTCATCAGCTGTGTGTGTTGAGAGGTGGGGACGGGGGAGGGATGTGTCAGACTCTGAGCGTGGACCAGAACTGCGCTCGGAGACTTTCAGTGAAAGCAGAGGAGAGATTTCCAAAGGTTGTATTTTCCTTCTGGTTGGAGCCTCTCATCCACATTGTGGTAAGTGGGTCAGCTCTGGTTCACTCTTCCTTGTCTGGTGACGCTCCCCTTGCATTTCTTCCAGGTTGCTTTCAGCTATGTAACGTTTTTCGATCCCATGAGATGGAAATCGACCAGTGCTTGCTAGAGTCCCTTCCCCTTGGCCAACGGCAGCGTCTAGTGAAGCGCATGCGCTGTGAGCAAATCAAAGCCTACTATGAGCGCGAGAAGGCTTTTCAGAAGCAGGAAGGGTTCCTGAAAAGGCTGAAGCATGCGAAGAATCCGAAAGTTCACTTCAACCTCACGGACATGCTACAGGACGCGATTATCCACCACAATGACAAAGAAGGTACATGATAAGAAAGAAGGACCCGTTTTCTGTGTAACTCCATTCTCCTCTCTGTTGTTTTCAGTGCTTCGGCTCCTGAAGGAGGGGGCAGACCCCCACACCCTCGTCTCCTCGGGAGGGTCCCTGCTCCATCTGGTAAGAACCGCGACAGTCAGTGCCAGTGCATGAATTTGATATTTCCTTGTATTCTTTCTTTTAGTGTGCTCGGTATGATAATGCCTTCATTGCAGAAATTCTGATTGACAGAGGAGTCAACGTCAACCACCAGGATGAAGACTTCTGGACGCCCATGCACATTGCCTGTGCCTGCGATAACCCTGATATTGTCCTGCTTCTTGTATTAGTAAGTAAAGCAATTCAGTTTACCATTTGAAGATATGATGTTATATTTTTTTCTTTTTATCTAGGCTGGAGCCAATGTCCTTCTCCAGGATGTGAATGGAAATATCCCATTAGATTATGCTGTAGAAGGGACAGAATCCAGCTCTATCCTGTTGACCTATCTGGATGAAAATGGTAGGCAAAAACTTTTAAAACCATAGAAAAAACATTCTGGTTGAAAGGCTCTTTCTCCCCACAGGAGTGGATTTGACCTCACTGCGCCAGATGAAGCTTCAGAGACCAATGAGTATGTTAACAGATGTCAAACACTTCTTATCATCTGGAGGAAATGTCAATGAGAAAAACGATGAAGGAGTAACCCTGGTAAGTTCATATATTTGACTCAGAAACTATTTAAAATGAATAATAAGATGTCTCTTCGCTGCAGTTACACATGGCGTGTGCGAGTGGCTACAAGGAGGTGGTGTCTCTTATCCTGGAACATGGTGGAGACCTCAACATAGTAGATGATCAGTACTGGACTCCCCTCCACTTGGCAGCCAAATATGGCCAGGTAGAGTGATTTGCTGAATTCTTTAAAAAATAGGTTCCCATTTCAATTATCTTTAATATTTCAGACAAATCTGGTGAAACTTCTCCTGATGCATCAGGCAAACCCACACCTCGTGAACTGTAATGAGGAGAAGGCGTCAGGTAGGTTAGGAGCATCCTTGGACCATTGAGCATTTTTCTGATTTTTCTTATTTTTTTCTTGTAGATATTGCTGCCTCTGAGTTTATTGAGGAAATGCTGCTGAAAGCCGAAATTGCCTGGGAAGAAAAAATGAAAGAGCCTTTATCTGCTTCTACCTTAGCTCAAGAAGAGCCCTATGAAGAGATCATTCACGATCTTCCCGTACTGTCGAGTAAGCTGTAAGTGTCTTCCTGCTTATTCTCTTTTGCCAACTAATTGTAGTATTGATTTTTTTTCCTGTAGCAGTCCCCTGGTGTTACCAATTGCCAAGCAAGACAGTTTGTTGGAAAAAGACATTATGTTCAAAGATGCAACAAAAGGTCTGTGTAAGCAGCAGTCTCAGGACAGCATCCCTGAAAACCCCATGATGAGCGGTTCCACCAAACCCGAGCAGGTAATCATGCTTTCACTGTGTGTCTACCAGTATAGAATTGATCATACTTTCGGTTCTTCCCCAGGTCAAGCTAATGCCTCCTGCCCCAAACGATGACCTGGCAACGCTCAGCGAGCTCAATGATGGCAGCCTGCTCTATGAGATTCAGAAGCGCTTTGGGAACAATCAGATCTATGTGAGTGCCCTGGAAATTGCCTTTTGCACTGTCTCATGAACTGTTTGCATCCCTTTTTTCACAGACATTCATTGGAGACATTCTTTTGCTTGTTAACCCATACAAGGAGCTTCCAATTTATTCTTCCATGGTGAGCACAAAATTTTAAATATCATTGAATAAGGTTTTCCCCTTGCTGCTGCCCTGTTTTCCAGGTGTCCCAGCTGTATTTCAGCTCCTCAGGGAAGCTGTGTTCCTCGCTGCCTCCTCACCTCTTCTCCTGTGTGGAGAGAGCCTTTCACCAGCTCTTCCGGGAACAGCGGCCTCAGTGTTTCATCCTCAGGTGAGTCCTCCTCAACCTTGTCTGCCAGGCTCAAACTTATGTTTTTCCTCTCTGTTTTCCTTAGTGGAGAAAGGGGATCAGGAAAGTCTGAAGCCAGCAAACAAATCATAAGACACCTCACCTGCAGGGCTGGCGCCAGCAGGGCCACACTGGATTCCAGATTCAAACATGTAAGTTTTTTGTTTGGGTTGGCAAATATGTGGCAGTTCAGTAAAATGTTCTCCTCTCCCACAGGTCGTGTGCATCTTAGAAGCCTTTGGACATGCCAAGACCACACTTAATGATTTGTCCAGTTGCTTCATCAAGTATTTTGAACTGCAGTTCTGTGAGAGGAAACAACAGCTAACCGGAGGTAAGTGCAGTATTTGACAACGTGGATTTCCTTTTAACAGAATCACTTTTCTTTTCCCAACCAGCCAGAATTTATACATATTTGCTAGAGAAATCCAGACTTGTTTCACAACCTCTTGGCCAGAGCAATTTTCTCATTTTCTACTTGTTGATGGATGGGTTATCTGCTGAAGAAAAATATGGACTTCATCTTAATAATTTATGTGCACACCGGTGAGTGACTAAGTATTTTGTATCTAAAAGCTGCGATAACGTTACGTGCCTTGTCTCCTAACAGGTATTTGAACCAGACCATACAGGATGATGCATCCACAGGGGAGCGTTCTCTGAACAGGGAGAAATTGGCTGTTTTGAAACGAGCCCTGAATGTAGTTGGCTTCAGCAGCTTGGTGAGTCATGTCATAAATATTTCACTGAGAAACTATTCATTCTCTCTGTTTGTAAAATGCATAGGAGGTGGAGAATCTGTTCGTAATTCTAGCAGCAATATTGCACCTTGGAGACATTCGGTTTACTGCCCTGAATGAGGGGAACTCCGCCTTCGTTTCTGACCTCCAGCTCCTGGAACAAGGTCAGTGGAACATGACCTTCTGACATTAACCAACTTTATGTTTATAATGCTGATTTAATTTTAGTGGCTGGAATGTTACAAGTATCAACAGATGAATTGGCATCTGCCTTAACAACTGATATTCAATATTTTAAAGGTAATTTTTTTATGCTCTAACATCTTTGTGCAGCTCACTCCTCCTTTTCTTTCTACCATTTTAGGGGATATGATAATACGACGACATACCATACAGATTGCTGAGTTTTTCCGAGACCTCTTGGCCAAGTCCCTGTACAGTCGTTTGTTTAGCTTTTTGGTGAATACCATGAATTCTTGCCTCCACAGTCAAGATGAACAGAAAAGGTAGGAGTTGATGGATGTTCGGTTCTGTTGTCCCCATTTATCCTGGTGTATTGTTTTGTTTCAGCATGCAGACATTGGATATTGGAATATTGGACATTTTTGGTTTTGAAGAGTTTCAAAAGAATGAATTTGAACAAGTAAGTAGTCTTTCTTTTAAAATTGTGTGAACGGTGAAATGTTTTCTTGTTTTCTCCACAACAGCTTTGTGTCAACATGACCAATGAGAAGATGCACCACTATATCAATGAAGTGCTTTTTCTCCACGAGCAAGTGGAATGTGTACAAGAGGGAGTTACCATGGAAACAGCATATTCTCCTGGTAACCAGAATGGAGTTTTGGACTTTTTTTTCCAGGTATTCATATAATATAATTAGATACTTAACAGAAAACAACTCCCCATCTCTTCTTAACTCTCAGAAGCCATCTGGATTTCTCACCTTATTGGATGAAGAAAGTCAAATGATTTGGTCAGTGGAATCAAATTTTCCAAAAAAACTACAAAGTCTCCTAGAATCCTCAAACACAAATGCGGTGTACTCCCCCATGAAGGATGGGAATGGGAATGTTGCCCTCAAAGACCACGGTACAGCCTTCACCATCATGCACTACGCAGGAAGGGTAAGTGGCCAGAACTGCATAATTTTTCATGTATTAGTAATTATGCTGCTTTCTTTTATTCTAGGTAATGTATGATGTTGTTGGGGCGATTGAAAAAAATAAAGACTCCCTTTCACAGAATCTTCTATTTGTAATGAAAAGTAAGTTGATTTTTTTTCCTGCCCTACACTGGCCACTTACGATATTCATTTATTTATTTCCTAGCTAGTGAAAATGTCGTGATCAATCATTTGTTCCAGTCGAAATTGTCACAAACAGGATCCCTCGTATCTGCCTATCCTTCCTTTAAATTCCGAGGACATAAGTCTGCCCTGCTCAGTAAGAAAATGACAGCTTCTTCAATTATTGGAGAAAACAAGAATTATCTAGAACTTAGTAAGGTAGGAGTTTTTATGATTATTGTTGGATTATTTCCTGTCCTTCTTGTCTTTCTTTTTATTACAGTTATTAAAAAAGAAAGGAACTTCTACATTTCTTCAAAGATTGGAACGAGGAGATCCAGTCACCATAGCATCACAACTCAGGGTTAGTGACGTTTTCAGATTTCAAAAACTTAAGAGAATCAGTTGGGTTCTACTTCTCTCCTTAGAAATCACTAATGGATATTATTGGAAAACTTCAGAAGTGCACTCCACACTTCATTCATTGCATCAGGCCCAATAACTCAAAGCTGCCAGATACTTTTGATAATTTTTACGTGTCTGCTCAGCTACAATATATTGGGGTCCTGGAGATGGTGAAGATCTTCCGATATGGATACCCTGTTCGCCTTTCCTTCTCGGATTTCCTGTCAAGGTAAATTCTTCTGCTCTTAAAATCGTCGTTCTTCATTGCTTTCTGTCTCTGCTGCTTTTCACAGGTATAAGCCACTGGCTGATACATTCCTGCGTGAGAAGAAGGAACAGTCAGCTGCCGAGCGATGTCGACTTGTTCTCCAGCAGTGTAAATTACAAGGCTGGCAGGTTGGTGACCTACAAGCTATGAAAATAACATTTGTTAAATGTTTCCCTGCTGTTTGCATTTTAGATGGGAGTCCGAAAAGTGTTTCTAAAATACTGGCATGCTGACCAACTCAATGATTTGTGCCTACAGTTGCAGAGAAAAATTATAACCTGCCAAAAAGGTAACATTTATATGCCAACATTTCTGAATTTACCATTTACTAACCCATGATCCTTCTATAAAAGTTATCAGAGGATTTTTAGCACGCCAGCACCTGCTTCAGAGAATAAGCATCAGACAACAAGAGGTGACTTCTATCAATAGCTTTCTGCAGAACACAGAGGACATGGGGCTGAAAACCTACGATGCCCTGGTCATTCAGAATGCTTCAGACATTGCCCGGGAAAATGACCGGCTCCGTAGTGAAATGAACGCTCCCTACCATAAAGAGAAGTTAGAGGTCAGGAACATGCAAGAGGAAGGAAGCAAAAGGTAAAGGCAGAGAGCATGCAATTTTAATTACCGTGGTGCTGTTTGTGTTTTGTTTCCCCCTAAGAACCGATGACAAGAGTGGACCCAGGCATTTCCACCCCAGCTCCATGTCAGTCTGCGCGGCCGTGGATGGCCTGGGCCAGTGCCTCGTTGGCCCGTCCATCTGGTCTCCTTCGCTGCACTCGGTGTTCAGCATGGATGACAGCAGCAGCCTCCCGTCTCCACGGAAACAGCCCCCGCCCAAGCCAAAGAGGGACCCCAACACCCGGCTGAGTGCTTCCTATGAGGCTGTGAGCGCCTGCCTCTCCGCGGCCAGGGAAGCGGCCAACGAAGGTCAGCCCTGGGGAGGGACCCAGCCTCGTGTTGCACCCACTGACCGCGTCCTTTCCTGCCGCAGCTCTGGCCCGGCCCAGACCGCACAGCGACGACTACAGCACCATGAAGAAGATTCCTCCTCGAAAGCCCAAGCGCAGCCCCAACACCAAGCTCAGCGGCTCCTACGAGGAGATATCGGGGTCCCGGCCCGGGGACGCGAGGCCCGCGGGCGCCCCGGGGGCAGCAGCGCGCGTTCTGACCCCCGGGACTCCGCAGTGCGCGCTGCCCCCGGCGGCGCCTCCGGGTGACGAGGACGACAGCGAGCCTGTGTACATCGAGATGCTGGGGCACGCGGCCAGGCCCGATAGCCCGGACCCCGGGGAGTCCGTGTACGAGGAGATGAAGTGTTGCCTGCCCGACGACGGCGGCCCGGGCGCGGGCTCCTTCCTGCTCCACGGCGCATCGCCGCCCCTGCTCCACCGCGCGCCGGAGGACGAGGCGGCGGGGCCCCCAGGGGACGCGTGCGACATCCCGCCGCCCTTCCCCAACCTGCTGCCGCACCGGCCGCCCCTGCTGGTGTTCCCCCCGACCCCCGTCACCTGCTCCCCCGCCTCCGACGAGTCGCCCCTGACACCCCTGGAGGTGAAGAAGCTGCCAGTCCTGGAGACCAACCTCAAGTACCCCGTGCAGCCGGAGGGGTCGAGCCCGCTGTCCCCGCAGTACTCCAAGAGCCAGAAGGGCGACGGCGACAGGCCCGCGTCCCCCGGCCTGGCGCTGTTCAACGGGTCCGGCCGAGCCTCCCCGCCGTCCACGCCGCCCCCGCCCCCGCCCCCGCCCGGGCCGCCCCCCGCGCCCTACAGGCCCTGCGCGCACTTGGCCTTCCCGCCGGAGCCCGCCCCGGTGAACGCGGGGAAAGCGGGGCCGAGCGCAGAGGCGCCCAAGGTTCACCCAAAGCCAAACTCTGCCCCCGTGGCCGGGCCCTGCAGCTCCTTCCCCAAGATCCCATATTCCCCCGTGAAGGCCACCAGGGCGGACGCCAGGAAGGCCGGCTCCAGTGCCTCGCCCCCCGCGCCCTACAGCCCTCCCAGCTCCAGGCCTCTCAGCAGCCCCCTGGACGAGCTCGCCAGCCTCTTCAACTCGGGGAGGAGTGTGCTTCGGAAATCCGCGGCGGGAAGAAAAATCAGGGAAGCAGAAGGTAAGCGGAGCAGACATCCCCCCACTCCTTTTAAAATAATTATGTTTTCTAAAATTTATTTTAGGTTTTGAAACTAACATGAACATAAGTAGCCGAGATGACCCTAGTACGTCAGAAATTACTTCCGAGACTCAAGACAGAAATGCAAATAACCATGGAATTCAGTTATCTAATTCACTATCTAGTGCTATAACTGCTGAAAATGGAAATTCCATCTCAAATGGTAAGCACTTTTTAAACTCAGAAGTAAATGTAGCTTAACTCCCGATTTGTGTTGACCTCAATAGGTTTACCTGAAGAAGATGGATACTCACGGTTGTCTATAAGTGGCACAGGGACTTCGACATTTCAAAGACACAGGGACAGTCACACCACTCAGGTAATGATGTCTGTCTGTTCACATGTGCAGTGACCTGTTTTTTCTGCCCCTCTTCCTCCCACAGGTAATCCATCAGCTGAGGCTCTCAGAGAATGAAAGTGTGGCCCTGCAGGAACTCTTGGACTGGAGGAGAAAGCTCTGTGAGGAAGGACAAGACTGGCAGCAGATCCTGCACCACGCTGAGCCCAGGGTGCCTCCCCCACCACCTTGCAAGAAGCCCAGCCTTCTGAAGAAGCCGGAAGGGGCCTCCTGCAACAGGCTGCCGTCTGAGCTCTGGGACACCACCATTTGATGTGGCCTGAACTGCAGACTTACAAAATAGAACTGCCTACTGATTCCGGGCTGCAACAACAGAAGGCTGCCTTCTGACATGCGCTGGGGCTTCTCTCCACGCATTTAGACAAAAAAAGCACAGGACACAGACACTAAATATATGAGATCCCGTGTGTGTGTGTGTGTGTTTGTGTGTGTGTGTGTGGGTTCTTTCTTATCCATCTCGTGGTGATACACTCTGATTTTCAAGCTCCTCATTTACGGCTCTGTGCTACCCCTAGGTAGCAAGAGAGAGGCTGGGAAAAGTGTGGACGTGGCCAGAGCGAGAGAGTAGCGGAGGAAAGGAGCAATCCATGCACACTCTGTACAGTTGTTTTTCTACGGTTCAACAGTCTGTTTATTGTACTTCCAATGGTTTTATTATAATACAGTATACGGGACATATATTTTATTTCTTTGTAGCTACTTGTGTTTTATTGGTATTATAAACCTGATAATTATTTACATGTTTATTACTGTAATTTTATAAATTTATGCAATTGGTGGTGCTTCCTTTCTTCAAAATACAGATTTTAAAAAATCATTTCTAGATTATTTTTTTCCTCCACAGTCCTTTTTTTTCACCTAACGCACCTAAATCTTGAAACTACATTGTTGTTTTAGCTTCGCCAGTGTCACCCCTTGCAAAACTATGAATTGAGCCCCATGTTTTAGGTGTTACTCATGGATGAGGAGGCTGTTCTTTCCTATGCCCTGTATTTCTGGATAAGTGGATTGTGTACCCTTTAGTTAAATTTCACCTCCCGACTTCAGCATAGATCACAGGAAATCACATGGCACACGGTTAAACACGTATGGCTTCAAATCCATAGCCGGTGGTGTAAAATGATCATATTCATTCAAAGGCCTACACAGTACAAATGAGCACGCTGCCATGTACTGGTTTGAGCAGTAGGGGCTGCATCGCACAGCGCTCGTCCCCCGGGACTTACACTGCATGATTCCCTCACTGTATATCCTCAACCCTCCCATAATGCAAGGCCTTGTTCATTGATGTGCTTTCGTCGGCTGTCGGAAAGTTCTGAGCAGTGGCTCCAGACCACCTTGTCTTGCTACTTGGAACTTTTTATTCATACCAGCCTTTGAAAAGTTACTGTGCCAATAAAGAGGTACAACTGTGTTCTTCTATTGTTTTTGTTGTTGTTATTATTGTCTCCCAT